AATGTGGTACAGCAGTGGTCACAGAGCTTTGCACCAGATGCTGATTCCAGCCCACCTAGGGGGGTTCAGGGAAGTGGTGACACTTGTGTCCAGCCTCCAGGTGTGAGCAGGGGCAGAGACTTGGAGAATGGAGAAACCAGCGGATGCTGCAGGCAAAAGCAGCAAAGCCCCACCAGGAATAGTGATGGCCACCACCGGCGGGACACCTCCCAGCACTGGGTGGAGGCCTCTGCTGGCTCGCAGTCAGTCACCTGATGTCCCCATTCGCCCCTGCCATGCTTGTTGTCCTGGCAACCCCATTTCAGCCCTGAAACGTTTAGGTGCTCATCTTGCTCTATCTTAGAGATGAAGACCTGATGCTCAGAGACTAAGGAAGTTGAAAAAGGGCACACAGCGTCTCAGGGGCAGGCTGGGCCTTCAACGGAAGGGTCTATGGCCCAGAGGCTGGATGGGCTCGGGTGTAGGGTGCAGGAACCCTCCACTCCACATCAGGCTACAAACTGCTGAGAGCTGTCTCCGTGCACTCAGGATTAGGGAGAAGAGGGGGAAGAAAGACAGCCGCGCCCCCTGCAGGTGATGTGGTGATTCACACCCCTAGGAGCCAACAGAAGCCGCTGTCTAACATCCCTGCCCTGAGGTCCAGAGACCTTGCATTTTATGCCTAGGGCAGGGTTGGTTTCTGCAGCTATGGTCTCTCCCATAGCTTAGTGCCCACCCCGGTGGGACCACAGGGTTTCGGAGGACCCTAGAGGGTCGAGCCCTGGGCTCCTGGCTCTTGGGTTCTTTGAACTCGCGAGCGGCAAAAGGCGAGCCCCACGCCTGAGAGGCAGCATCCACCTCTGCATCCCCCTCTTTGGAAAGGGCAAACAATGACACCTCCTTCCGCGGAGGGTGCAGAGCGCCTCGACCACTGGGAAGAAGCAGATGGGGGCAGCGGGGCTGGGGCTGGGCCCTACCACGTGCTCCCTAACTCTGTTCAAACAGGTCAGGAATCTGACTCCTGAAAGGCAAATGTTAGCTGAGCAGATTGGCCCTGGTGCCACGTCAGCCGGACTGAAGCTCTCCCTGCACCGCCTGCGGCCCTGCTGGCGTGGCACGGATATCACCCCCTCCCTCACCAGCCGCCGGCCCAGCTGGGGACAAGGGTGGCTCCCACCCAGGGAGGACCTCAGCCGCTGCTGGGAGCTCAGCCTCCCGCGATGCCATCGGGCGGGCACCCCCACCACGGCGCCTGCCCTCTGGAAGGAGCAGCAGAGGAAGGCCGCGGCTCTTCCCTGCCCTTGCCAGGCAGGTGTGCAGGTGAGTGGGCCCGGCATGGCTGGCCGCTTCCTTTTTATGCTGATTTTCTCTTTTTCTTTTCCAGCTCCAATTAAGGAACAGCTATATCCTGCTTCCTTCTGTAAGCAGCATCGACTTGTGCAAGGGTTCAGTCATGCAGCCACCGCCCCAGACGGTCCCGTCTGGCATGGCTGGGCCACCTCCAGCCGGGAATCCTCGGAGCGTGTTCTGGGCTAGCAGCCCTTACAGGAGACGGGCTAATAATAATGCAGCAGTGGCTCCGACAACTTGCCCGTTGCAGCCGGTCACGGATCCATTTGCTTTTAGTAGACAGGCGCTCCAAAGTACACCACTGGGCAGTTCGTCCAAAAGCAGTCCACCTGTCTTGCAAGGCCCAGCCCCCGCAGGGTTTTCTCAGCACCCCGGTTTGCTTGTTCCTCACACACATGCCAGAGATAGCTCTCAGGGACCCTGTGAGCCCCTGCCTGGACCTCTGACACAGCCCAGAGCACATGCCAGTCCGTTTTCTGGTGCATTGACACCTTCAGCACCTCCTGGGCCTGAGATGAACAGGAGTGCAGAGGTCGGTCCCAGTTCAGAGCCTGAAGTTCAGACTCTGCCATATCTTCCTCACTACATTCCAGGAGTGGATCCTGAAACGTCTCATGGGGGCCACCCTCATGGGAACATGCCTGGGCTCGACCGACCCCTGAGCAGGCAAAACCCACATGACGGTGTGGTCACCCCAGCAGCATCCCCTTCCCTCCCTCAGCCTGGTCTGCAGATGCCAGGACAGTGGGGGCCAGTGCAGGGAGGCCCACAGCCCTCGGGGCAACATCGTTCACCCTGCCCTGAAGGACCTGTTCCCAGCGGGGTGCCCTGTGCCACCAGCGTTCCTCATTTCCCCACCCCGTCCATCCTACATCAGGGCCCTGGTCATGAGCAACACAGCCCTCTGGTGGCTCCCCCAGCAGCCTTGCCCAGTGACGGAAGAGACGAGGTGAGCCACTTGCAAAGTGGAAGCCACCTGGCCAATAACTCTGATCCTGAAAGTACATTCAGGCAAAATCCCAGAATTGTGAATCACTGGGCAAGCCCAGAGCTCAGGCAGAATCCAGGAGTGAAGAATGAGCACCGGCCCGCCTCTGCTCTTGTGAACCCCCTCGCCCGGGGAGATAGCCCAGAAAACCGTACGCACCACCCACTGGGGGCTGGGGCCGGGTCTGGCTGTGCCCCGCTAGAAGCAGACTCAGGAGCTTCAGGAGCTCTGGCGATGTTTTTCCAAGGGGGAGAGACAGAAAATGAGGAGAATCTCTCATCTGAAAAAGCAGGCTTATCTGGTCAAGCGGACTTTGACGATTTCTGCTCCAGCCCTGGGCTAGGCCGTCCGCCCGCACCTACACACGTGGGGGCAGGCAGCCTCTGCCAGGCCCTTCTCCCAGGCCCCAGCAATGAGGCTGCTGGTGATGTGTGGGGTGACACAGCGAGCACAGGGGTGCCGGATGCCAGCGGCTCGCAGTATGAGAATGTTGAGAACTTAGAATTTGTTCAGAATCAAGAAGTTCTGCCAAGTGAGCCCCTCAATTTGGACCCTTCCTCCCCGAGTGACCAGTTCAGATATGGGCCCCTTCCTGGGCCAGCTGTGCCCAGGCATGGTGCTGTGTGCCACACCGGAGCCCCTGATGCCACACTGCATACAGTGCACCCTGACAGCGTGTCATCCAGCTATAGCAGCAGAAGCCACGGAAGGCTCTCAGGCTCAGCCAGGCCCCAGGAGCTGGTTGGCACATTCATTCAGCAAGAAGTTGGAAAACCCGAGGATGAAGCTTCAGGTAGTTTTTTTAAGCAAATCGATTCTTCTCCCGTAGGAGGTGAAACAGACGAGACCACTGTGAGCCAGAATTACCGTGGCAGCGTGTCCCAGCCCTCAACCCCGAGCCCCCCGAAACCTACAGGAATATTTCAGACAAGTGCAAATAGTTCTTTCGAACCGGTAAAATCTCACTTAGTTGGGGTAAAACCATTTGAGGCAGATCGCGCCAACGTGGTTGGTGAAGTAAGGGAGACCTGTGTCCGCCAGAAGCAGTGCAGACCAGCTGCCGCCCTGCCCGATGCTTCCCCTGGCAACCTGGAGCAGCCACCAGACAACATGGAGACCCTCTGTGCACCCCAGGTCTGTCCCCTGCCTCTTAACTCCACCACGGAAGCTGTGCACATGCTTCCGCACGCAGGGGCACCGCCCTTGGATACTGTGTATCCAGCACCCGAGAAGAGGCCTTCAGCCAGGACCCAGGGGCCCGTGAAGTGTGAGAGCCCAGCAACGACTCTGTGGGCGCAAAGTGAGCTGCCAGATTTTGGAGGCAACGTCCTTCTGGCCCCTGCAGCCCCGGCGCTTTATGTGTGTGCAAAACCTCAGCCACCTGTTGTTCAGCCTCCAGAAGAGGCGATGTCCGGGCAGCAGTCACGGAACCCAAGCTCGGCGGCCCCGGTGCAGAGCCGAGGTGGCATTGGTGCTTCTGAGAACCTTGAGAATCCTCCCAAAATGGGAGAGGAGGAGGCCCTTCAGTCCCAGGCGAGTTCTGGTTATGCAAGTTTATTATCCTCACCGCCCACTGAGTCTCTGCAGAATCCTCCAGTCTTGATTGCTCAGCCTGATCACAGCTATAATCTGGCTCAGCCCATTAACTTTTCTGTGTCCTTATCGAACTCTCATGAGAAGAATCAGTCCTGGAGAGAGGCTTTGGTGGGGGATAGACCTGCAGTCAGCAGTTGGGCTCTCGGTGGTGATTCTGGGGAGAACACTTCTTTGTCTGGGATTCCAACCAGCTCTGTCCTTAGCTTGTCTCTGCCTAGCAGTGTTGCCCAAAGTAATTTTCCACAAGGTTCTGGTGCTTCCGAAATGGTTTCTAATCAGCCTGCTAATTTGCTGGTTCAACCACCATCCCAGCCAGTTCCAGAGAACTTGGTTCCAGAAAGTCAAAAGGATCGTAAGGCAGGAAGTGCTCTTCCCGGATTTGCTAATAGCCCTGCTGGAAGCACAAGTGTGGTGTTAGTTCCACCTGCACACGGCACCCTGGTGCCTGATGGTAATAAGGCAAACCATTCCAGTCATCAGGAAGACACTTACGGAGCCCTAGACTTTACCTTAAGCAGGACTTTGGAAAATCCTGTAAACGTGTACAACCCGTCCCATTCTGACAGCCTCGCTTCTCAGCAAAGTGTTGCCAGTCATCCCAGACAATCTGGGCCTGGGGCGCCTAACCTTGACCGTTTTTATCAGCAGGTCACGAAAGATGCCCAGGGCCAGCCTGGCCTCGAAAGAGCCCAGCAGGAGCTGGTGCCACCCCAGCAACAGGCTTCTCCCCCACAACTACCCAAAGCCATGTTTTCGGAGCTGTCAAATCCAGAAAGTCTGCCCGCACAGGGACAGGCCCAGAACTCAGCACAGTCACCAGCAAGTCTGGTTCTGGTCGACGCGGGTCAGCAGCTGCCCCCTCGGCCTCCTCAGTCCTCTAGCGTGTCTCTGGTGTCCAGTGGCTCCGGCCAGGCAGCTGTGCCGTCAGAGCAGCCGTGGCCACAGCCAGTGCCTGCACTTGCCCCCGGCCCACCGCCTCAGGACCTGGCCGCCTACTACTACTACCGGCCTTTGTACGATGCCTACCAGCCTCAGTACTCTTTGCCGTACCCACCGGAGCCTGGCGCAGCCTCCCTCTATTACCAGGTAAGAGTCGAGTCGTATGTGTAACCCACTTTGTCTAATCCTGCCCAAATGCTTCCTCCCACAGGATGTCTACAGCCTCTATGAGCCTCGATACAGGCCCTATGATGGTGCTGCGTCTGCTTACGCCCAGAACTACCGCTATCCCGAGCCCGAGCGGCCCAGCTCCCGAGCCAGCCACTCCTCGGAACGGCCACCTCCCAGGTGCGGCCGCGCCCACCCTGGCTGCCTCTCTGTTGTGTTTTAACAGCACTGTGTGTTTTTTCAGGCAAGGATATCCTGAAGGATACTATAGTTCCAAAAGTGGATGGAGCAGTCAGAGCGATTACTATGCAAGCTATTACTCCAGCCAGTACGATTATGGAGGTATGTCAAGGAACTCCAAGCAGCTGGCCTTATACTGTATTAATCATTAATTCCTTGCTCACAGATCCAGGTCACTGGGATCGTTACCACTACAGTGCTAGAGTCAGGGACCCCCGCACCTATGACCGGAGGTATTGGTGTGATGCAGAGTATGACGCATACAGGAGAGAGCACTCTGCCTTCGGGGACAGGTTGGTGGAGCACCCCTGGGGAGGCAGAGGCTTTCCTCTGCCTCTGTCCCCCGGCTTCCTCTAGGCCCGAGAAACGTGACAACAACTGGAGGTACGATCCTCGCTTCACGGGGAGTTTTGACGATGACCCCGATCCGCACAGAGACCCTTATGGGGAAGAGGTGGACCGGCGCAGCGTCCACAGCGAGCACTCGGCACGGAGCCTGCACAGCGCACACAGCCTGGCCAGCCGCCGCAGCAGCCTCAGCTCCCACTCGCACCAGGTACGCGGCGGCGCCTCACAGACACGCGGACGATTGATTTTGCCCGTTTGCTTTGTTTTCTAAGAGTCAGATTTACAGAAGCCACAATGTGGCTGCCGGTTCCTACGAGGCCCCGCTTCCTCCAGGCTCCTTTCACGGCGATTTTGCCTACGGCACCTACCGCAGCAATTTCAGCAGTGGCCCCGGCTTCCCAGAGTATGGCTACCCTGCCGACACCGTCTGGCCTGCCATGGAGCAAGGTGTGTGCTCAGCAGGACAGAGGGATACCGGCATTGTTTCTTTTTCAATTTATTTTAAATGCAGTTTCATCAAGACCAACTTCTCCTGAAAAATTTTCAGTGCCTCATGTCTGTGCCAGGTTTGGCCCTGGCGGTCAGCTTATCAAAGTGATTCCCAATCTGCCTTCAGAAGGACAGCCGGCCTTGGTGGAGGTCCACAGCATGGAGGTAATGGCACACGCAGAAGCGTGGCGTCACTGGCTGCCACTGACCCACGGCCCTCTCCTCGTAGGCCTTGCTGCAGCACACGTCTGAGCAGGAGGAGATGCGGGCGTTCCCGGGACCCCTGGCCAAGTATGTTCCTTGTTGAGGCATTTCTTTGTGAGACATCACTGCTCACTGTGTGTTCTTTCTGCAGAGACGACACCCATAAGGTGGATGTCATTAATTTTGCACAGAACAAAGCTATGAAATGTTTGCAGAATGAAAACTTAATTGACAAAGAGTCTGCAAGTCTTCTTTGGAATTTTATTGTTCTCTTATGCAGACAAAATGGGGTATGTTTCTTTCTACTTCTAGAGTGTTTCTTGTTCTCCTTCCTGTTCCTGTTGACCCAAACAGACCGTGGTAGGGACCGACATTGCGGAGCTTCTGTTACGAGACCACAGAACAGTGTGGCTTCCTGGGAAGTCGCCCAATGAAGCAAACCTGATTGATTTCACGAATGAGGCAGTGGAGCAGGTGGAAGAGGAGGAGTCTGGTGAGGCCCAGCTCTCTTTCCTCACTGGTGGTCCGGCGGCTGCCGCCAGCTCGCTCGAGAGAGAGACCGAGAGGTTCAGGGAGCTGTTGCTGTATGGCCGTAAGAAGGTGCGCCTCCTCATCATGGCACCTGGCGCCTGACCCACCAAGGTCCCTGAAATGCCTTTTGCAGGATGCTTTGGAGTCTGCAATGAAGAATGGCCTGTGGGGTCACGCTCTGCTACTTGCAAGTAAGATGGACAGCCGGACACACGCCCGAGTCATGACCAGGTACAGTCCCACAGTGGCCTGGTCCAGTGGCGCATGGGGTCTTTCTGTGTTTATGTCTGCCTAGGTTTGCTAACAGCCTCCCAATCAACGACCCTCTGCAGACAGTCTACCAGCTCATGTCCGGACGGATGCCTGCCGCGTCCACGGTGAGTGGCACTGCCTGGTGGCTTGCACAGGCATGAGGCTTCGTTTTGTTTTTCCTCATGTTAGTGCTGTGGAGACGAGAAATGGGGAGATTGGAGGCCGCACCTCGCCATGGTCTTGTCCAACTTGAACAACAACATGGACGTCGAGTCCAGGACGATGGCTACCATGGGCGACACTCTGGGTAGGTCAGGGGTGGAGATGGGCATTGGGTGTCCCCCGCCGTGTGTCGTGTCGTCTCTCCGCAGCTTCAAGGGGCCTCTTGGATGCGGCCCACTTCTGCTACCTCATGGCCCAGGCGGGATTTGGTGTTTACACGAAGAAAACTACAAAGCTTGTCTTAATCGGATCCAATCACAGGTAAAGAACCAAGTCAGTGTAGTCCTGTAAGTTTCCAAATCAAAATAATTCACTTCCTCTACAGTTTGCCATTCTTAAAGTTCGCAACCAACGAAGCAATCCAGAGGACGGAAGCCTATGAGTACGCCCAGTCCCTGGGTGCCGAGACCTGCCCCCTGCCTAGTTTCCAGGTAAGCAGGTGCTGCCAGCCTGCAGCTGTCATGCCGCAGGGCAGCAAGGCTTCTGTCGTTTCAGGTGTTTAAGTTCATCTACTCCTGCCGCCTGGCGGAAATGGGGCTGGCCACGCAAGCCTTCCACTACTGTGAGGCCATCGCGAAGAGCATCCTGACGCAGCCGCACCTGTATTCCCCGGTGTTGATCAGCCAGCTTGTGCAGGTGCTGCCCCTGGCGCCTGTCCTCGGGATGCTGACAGGGGCCTTTGATTTTTGCCCGTGTCTAGATGGCTTCCCAGTTACGACTCTTCGATCCCCAGCTGAAAGAGAAGCCAGAAGAGGAGTCCTTGGCCGCACCCACGTGGCTGGTTCACCTGCAGCAGGTGGAGCGGCAGATTAAGGTACAGCCTTGGCTTGGGGTGGCACAGAGGCGGCTTCCACAGGGCAGGTCTTGTTCTCCCTCAGGAGGGGGCTGGAGTATGGCATCAGGATGGAGCCCTCCCGCAGCAGTGTCCTGGCACTCCGAGTTCCGAGATGGAGCAGTTGGACAGGCCAGGACTCAGTCAGCCAGGAGCCCTGGGGATCGCCAACCCTCTGCTGGCGGTGCCTGCACCGAGCCCTGAGCACTCGAGCCCGAGCGTGCGGCTGCTGCCCTCAGGTGAGCCCAGGTGCGCGGCTGCTGCCCTCAGACCCCAGACCTCTTCTCCACCGTTCCCATGCAGCTCCGCAGACGCTCCCTGACGGCCCATTGGCCAGTCCTGCCAGAGTGCCGATGTTCCCAGTGCCACTGCCCCCGGGGCCCCTGGAGCCGGGTCCTGGCTGTGTGACCCCAGGGCCTGCACTTGGCTTCCTGGAGCCCTCCGGGCCTGGCCTCCCACCTGGTGTGCCACCTCTGCAGGAAAGGAGACACTTGCTCCAGGAAGCCAGGAGCCCAGACCCAGGTGGGGCTGCAGAGATGCTGTCTCGAGAGCAGGAGATCATAGTTGCTCTCTTTCCCGTTGACAGGGATAGTGCCGCAGGAGGCGCCTGTTGGAAACTCACTTTCCGAGCTAAGCGAAGAAAATTTTGATGGAAAATTTGCTAATCTGGTACTTTGTCACATTTTCTTAAACTGTTTGTTAGGAGAGCCTGTTCTGCATTTCCTTGCGACAGACCCCCTCGAGGACGGTGCCAGACTCGGAGGCCCCCCCAGGGTGGGATCGTGCCGACTCGGGTCCCACGCAGCCACCTCTGTCTCTCTCACCCGCTCCCGAAACAAAGAGACCCGGACAGGCAGCCAAGAAAGAAACGAAGGAACCTAAGAAGGTAGTACAGCCTGCCCACGGTGCGCCTGGCGGTTCAAAGTTGTTCTCGTGTTTTTTATATTTAGGGTGAATCCTGGTTCTTTCGTTGGCTACCTGGAAAGAAAAAGACAGAAGCTTATTTGCCAGATGACAAGAACAAATCGGTGAGTGCTGTCAAATACGCACGGGACGTCCGGCTGACCTTTTTTCTTTTTAAAATCTTGGCAGATTGTTTGGGATGAAAAGAAAAACCAGTGGGTGAATTTAAATGAGCCAGAAGAGGAGGTAAATTGTCATTCTAGTTCCTGTTGGGTGTGGTGGGTGTCTGAAGCTGTGTTTCCCTCTGCAGAAGAAAGCCCCGCCCCCACCTCCAACCTCGATGCCCAAGACTGTGCAAGCTGCCCCGCCTGCCCTCCCAGGGCCTCCTGGAGCCCCCGTGAACATGTACTCTAGAAGAGCAGGTAAGGGTGGCCTTGGAGTGGGAGCTTGCTTGTTCACCTCAATTTGCTTCCCTCCCCTTTGCAGCAGGAACCAGAGCTCGCTACGTTGACGTCCTGAACCCAAGCGGGACCCAGCGGAGCGAGCCGGCTCTCGCTCCTGCGGACTTTGTCGCTCCACTCGCGCCACTCCCAATTCCTTCTAACTTGTTCGTGCCAACCCCAGGTAGGTAGCACGAGCACCAGCCCCTCCAGGTCGTGTGCAGTGTGAAACTCTCTTCCTCTCGGAGTGTCTTCAGTGAGACCCCAGGGACGTTCGGGACGGAATGATGGCCTCCTCGCTCTCTCATCCCCAGATGCAGAAGAACCACAGCTTCCAGACGGGACTGGCAGGGAAGGGCCTGCAGCAGCTAGGGGCCTGGCCAATCCAGAGCCTGCCCCAGAGCCCAAGGTGAGCGGGTACGGTGGGAAAGGGGAAAGGTATTGGTTGCTGCAATTCTTCTTTTCCTCGGCAGGTTTTAAGCTCTGCAGCGTCACTCCCTGGCTCTGAACTCCCCTCCTCCAGGCCTGAGGGTTCCCAGGGAGGAGAGGTAAGGAGTGCCGACGCCAGGGCCCCCCGCAGCGTGTTTTATGTGTGTTCTTGCTGTTTTGTAGCTTTCGCGCTGTAGTTCAATGAGTTCATTATCACGTGAAGTGAGCCAGCATTTTAATCAGGTACCTGCGGCTGGTGGTCCTCACTAACATGACCCTGCTGAGGTGACTTCTCTGTGCTTCTCAGGCTCCTGGCGACCTCCCTGCTGCAGGGGGCCCTCCCAGCGGGGCCATGCCCTTCTACAACCCTGCTCAGCTGGCACAGGTGAGTGACTCCTACCTTTCCCTACGAGACCCTACAAAAATTCCTTGGCTTTCCCCTCCATGAGGCTTTGCGAGGGAGCAAGAGTGGATGCCTGCATTGGCCAGCTGTCTGCAACTGAGGTCCCCGCGTCCCATGCAGTAGGCCAGGCCTGGCCACCACTTGTCCCTGGACTCTGGACAGCCAGGCTGGCTCTGCAGAGCAGCTCCAGGTCTCATGGCCCTGATGAAACCACGGCACCTCCTGGCCACCCTCACAGTAAACATTGATGGTTAAGGATACAGTGCTTTCAAGGGAGCCCAGGACTTGGCACTGACTTGTCGGTTTCCAGAGGCTTTTGGAAACAAAAACGAAGCCTTCAGCTTGTCAGCGCCAATGGCCCGTGTGGTTCATTATGTGGACCAGCCCCTGCCACGCTGCAGCCGAGCACTGCTCACCCTGGGGGCAGGCATGCAGAGGTCATGCTGTTGATTTCATTCCAGGCCTGCGCCACCTCCGGGAGCTCAAGGCTAGGGAGGATTGGCCAGAGGAAGCACCTGGTGCTGAACTAGGCTTGCCCTGCTGTGAACTTGCACTTGGAGCCCTGACGCTGCTGTTCTCCCCGAAGAACCCGACCGACCTCCGCGATCTCCGTCCCGCCCCCAGGGAGACACAGCAGTGACTCAGAGCTGGTCGCACACTGTGCCTCCCTCCTCACCGCCCATCGTAATGAATTATTTTGAAAATTAATTCCACCATCCTTTCAGATTCTGGATGGAAAGACTGAATCTTTGACTCAGAATTGTTTGCCGAAAAGAATGATGTGACTTTCTTAGTCATTTAGGATGATTTAAGGATATAGTATTCCTGGTCATTTAAGAATGTTCATTCATTGAAGCCGGAGCTGTCTCTGCCACAGGAGAGCCACATGGTCGGTAGTAACCAGGGCCTCTCCAAGCCCAGCTGTGAGTCACTGCCCAGTGAGTCCCGCGCTTCCTTTAAGGTGCTGGGAGCAAAGAGAGGGTGACTGAGGCAGACCCCAACCCCTGCTCTGCACCATCTGGGCCCTCGCCGTGTTTGAACCTGGCTGAATGAGTGGAGGGCGCTGTGTTCTCAATCAGCGCCTCCGAGGAGCCGTGGGGTTCCTTCGGCATTAGTTCACGGTTTTTGAGAGAGGCCTTAGTTACTGCAGTGAATTTCTTTCCTGTTGCAAAGACGCTTCCAGCCTCACTTTACTTTCTGTGGCCTGATGAGGACCATGGGTGATTTTGTGTACCCAAAGCGCTGGGGACTGCCCACCGTGTGGCCCAGTCACTGGGAAGGAGCCCCAGAGAGCCGGCTGTCTGACATGATGGCTCAGGGTGGTCATCCAGGTTGAAAACTGACCGTGTGATGTTTGATTTGGGCTTCATTTCGTGTGTAGGAGCACGGTTAGACTCACTGTTAAGGAAGCTGGATGCACTTCTCTAAAAGGCTGCACTTTCCGTGAGCACTTTTCGTGGTACAATCCACATGACCCACTTTCTCCCCTGGGGGACGTTGGTTCAGAGGTTGGTAGCACTTGGGGAGAGTATCTTAACACAGTTTCTTGACAGCAGCTCTGGAACTTAGTATTTCTGCCCCGAGTTTTGCCACACTGAGACTTTGAGTAGCTCCTGGTGGACTCAACCCTGTTCAACTCAGAGACGGGCCTCCTCTCACTGATGCAAAGCTTTAAGGCTTCTCTGACTGTTCTGAAACTCTTCGTATTCTTGTCAAGTCTAAAGAGACTGAAGAAAAGATTTAAATACTAATAAAAATCAGTAGATAATTTCTGTAGGTTCTGCTGGAGGAATACAAACTGTTTGGTGTTTTAAATTTAAGTGTAGAAATTGTAGAATGTGGAATTAGCACAGATCCTTCCTGGCTTTCTGTTTCACTTGATCATTTAGCCCAGACCACCCAGGATGTTTTCCAAAATGTTCCACAGGCGTGTCCCGCTGGATCCATTTGTCCTTGTCACTTGGAGAAAGGCCAGTCCCTGTGACGGGGCAGCCCTCTCTGTCCCTCGGTCAGCTCGTGTGAATCCTGGGACCTCTTCCGGTCGGCTCTGCCCGCTGTTCTGGGGTCGACTGCCACGACTTTTGATTCAAGAAGCTTCCTCCAGGCGGGAGCGGCTATTTTTCCTAAATGAGAATTGTTACATTGCAAATTGTTGAATAAAATATTTTGCGCTCCTTCAAGCACCTTCACCTGTGGTTCCCTTTGGTTTGCT